CCCTGCCCACTGTCTGTTTTCTGTCCTCTGTAGATCTTTATATAAAATGAGAAACATAAACAACAATCATAATATTAATAGGGATGATACAATCAATCTAGTGGGTTTCCCTGAGGATCTGGGTTGGAAACCAGCGGACAACCCTTGGGACACTTGAGATTTTTCCACCATTTGGGGGTTGTTATTACTATTTCTCCAGACCTAGCCAATCCCTCTGCCAACCGCTAACTCCAGGTACTCTTCTCCAGGTGTGGGGAAAGTTCCCCTGAAATATGGCCCTGGTCTTCCACCCCTTTCCCAACCAGAGATGGGCAGTGGAGGTTCCATGGCACCCATCCTGGCCTCACTCTGAGGTTCCAATGAGGATTCTGGGCATCAAGAGATAGCTCTGGGCAAAAGCAAAATCAAGTCAGCCCCTGGGCCCATTGCTGGGCTGCTGGGCTTTCTGGGAGCACCTGCTGGCTTGCTACACACTCCTCCTCCCAGAAACTCCACACCCACAGCCCTGGGTCTTCCTAGCCCCGAGACTTTCAAGTCCATATGCCTGGAGTCCCCCCTCCTGAGACCCTTAACCCTGCATCCTCCGCAACAGAAGACCTCCAGATGCACAGCCACACTTCCATCTCACCCTAATAAAACCCAGACCTTTGGATTCCTCTCCCTTGGAATGCCCAAATCCACAACTTTGGGGTGCATTCTCACTCTCAGACCCCAAATCCAAAGCCCAAGTGCTCCCCTATGCAAATATTCCAAACTCTTCAGTTCTACAGTTTATCGGTTGCCCCCTCCTAAATCCACAGCCCTGCGGCACCCCTCCTGAAGTACCACAGATTTAGTCTGGAGGCCCCCTCTCTGTTCAGCTGCCCTGGGGTCCCCTTATCCTCCCTTGCTGGCTGTGTCCCAAGCTAGGTGGCATTCATGGTGGGGCGTGTAGTTGGGAGGTGAAATAAGGTGATTATGTAATTAGCCAAAGTCCATCCCTCTTTTTCAGGCAGTATAAAGGCAAACCACCCCACCCATCACCATCTGTCATCTCACTACCACCATGCTGGCCTCAGGGCTGCTTCTGGTGGCCTTGCTGGCCTGCCTGACTGTGATGGTCTTGATGTCTGTCTGGCAGCAGAGGAAGAGCAGGGGGAAGCTGCCTCCGGGACCCACCCCACTGCCCTTCATTGGAAACTACCTCCAGCTGAACACAGAGCACATATGTGACTCCATCATGAAGGTGTCCCAAGGCAGGAAGATGGGTGGCACAGGTCCCTCTAACCACTCCCACTCGCCTCCATCAGTTCAGTGAGTGCTATGGCCCCGTGTTCACCATTCACTTGGGGCCCCGGCGGGTCGTGGTGCTGTGTGGACATGATGCCGTCAGGGAGGCTCTGGTGGACCAGGCTGAGGAGTTCAGCGGGCGAGGCGAGCAAGCCACCTTCGACTGGGTCTTCAAAGGCTATGGTGAGGGGGTGCCCAAGATGGGGAAGGTGGCCACCTCTCTCCACCCCCGCCTTGACCTCCCCAGGCGTGGCGTTCAGCAACGGGGAGCGCGCCAAGCAGCTCCTGCGCTTTGCCATCGCCACCCTGAGGGACTTCGGGGTGGGCAAGCGAGGCATCGAGGAGCGCATCCAGGAGGAGTCGGGCTTCCTCATCGAGGCCATCCGGAGCACGCACGGTGAGTAAGGTTCCCCGAGTGCGGGGGCAGGATCCCCAACCCCCTTCTCCCTCCACACCCGCAGGCGCCAATATCGATCCCACCTTCTTCCTGAGCCGCACAGTCTCCAATGTCATCAGCTCCATTGTCTTTGGGGACCGCTTTGACTATGAGGACAAAGAGTTCCTGTCACTGCTGAGCATGATGCTAGGAATCTTCCAGTTCACGTCAACCTCCACGGGGCAGGTAACTGGCTGCAGCCCGGCCCGTGACGCCCCCTTCCCTTCCCATCCTCTCTCTGCAACCCCAGCTCTATGAGATGTTCTCTTCGGTGATGAAACACCTGCCAGGACCACAGCAACAGGCCTTTAAGTTGCTGCAAGGGCTGGAGGACTTCATAGCCAAGAAGGTGGAGCACAACCAGCGCACGCTGGATCCCAATTCCCCACAGGACTTCATCGACTCCTTTCTCATCCACATGCAGGAGGTACACCCCAGCAGCCAGTGCGGGGAGGTGCATGAGGTTGGCCTAAAGCCCCCTCTCCCTGCAGGAGGAGAAGAACCCCAACACGGAGTTCTACTTGAAGAACCTGATGATGAGCACGTTGAACCTCTTCATTGCAGGCACCGAGACGGTCAGCACCACCCTGCGCTATGGCTTCTTGCTGCTCATGAAGCACCCAGAGGTGGAGGGTAAGGCTGGAGGGGGACGGAAGTGGAGGGCCGATACCTAAACACATTCCCCCTCCTCCCCCAGCCAAGGTCCATGAGGAGATTGACAGAGTGATCGGCAAGAACCGGCAGCCCAAGTTTGAGGACCGGACCAAGATGCCCTACATGGAGGCAGTGATCCACGAGATCCAAAGATTTGGAGACGTGATCCCCATGAGTTTGGCCCGCAGGGTTAAAAAGGACACCAAGTTTCGGGATTTTTTCCTCCCTAAGGTGCTATCCTCCCCACCCCCTAGACTACGGGGACTTCCAGCCCTTCTCTGTGTCCCCAGAATCCTGCCCCCATTAGAAGCTTTCTACTCACTGTCCCACTCCCTCAATCAGTCAAAAAGGACTTCCCCAACCACCACATCCATTCCACCTTTCCACTTAGACACTCCTGAGTCCTGCATCTCCCCAGACTCTTTGTGTCGGGAGAATCAAACTCAAGTTCCAAAACTTCCTATCTTAAGAAACAGAAGCCCCCTTTCCATTAGGCCTTTTGTCTTAGGGACACAAATTTCAGGTCCCCCAAACAACCTGCGTAGCAAGACATGGACCCCATGTCTCCCAAACTTCCTGTTTCAGAGATGTGAACCTTCTATTCCCCAAAGCTCCTCCTTCACAGGACCCCAACTCCTCCATGCCTGCCACTTCCCCTTACCTGGGGCACACTAGTTCCCCCTCCAGCCCCTGTGTACTTTCACCAATCCCCCGACCCTCCTCATCACACACAACTTCCTCCTCCCTACCAGGGCACCGAAGTGTTCCCTATGCTGGGCTCCGTGCTGAGAGACCCCAGCTTCTTCTCCAACCCTCAGGACTTCAATCCCCAGCATTTCCTGGATGACAAGGGGCAGTTTAAGAAGAGTGATGCTTT